TTTATCTGCCTCAGCTCTGAGCGGTTCTCGCAGTGGATGCTGAGTCCCCAGGCGCTAGGCAGGGGAGCAGGTCCCTCGGCTGTCTTAGGAGCCCAGTCTCACGGCCACTGCTCTGTCGGTCCTTTCTTGTTGAAACCAGTGGTTTCTGGCCTTTCAATTCCCTGGGTTCAAAGGTGGGATGGGGACGCCCAGCTGGAAGGAGTGCTTTGACACCAGGCAGGCGCGGGCCATTGAGCCCCTTGGGACTCAAACAGGATGTGTATGTGGGAGGAGGGAATGGGTGGGAAGAACCTACGTTTGGCTGAGTCCTGGTCAGCTCGAGGTGATCCTTCAGCTCTGGGCTGCAAGGCCCAGGCCCCTGGTGCTAGCGGAGAAGGAGAGAATGAGGGAGTTCACCGATTCCTAAGGCGCACGAGTGAAGAGCATAGAGTGAAGGCCTGGTTTCTCATGGCCCTTGCTCCAGCTCAAGAACTCGCACCCACGAATAGGGGAGCGCTAGGGGAGGGGCAACTCTGGGCCGTGCCTGGAGTGCAGGCCGGCAGGGAGCAAAGCCACCTTTGTCACTGCCCCTCCTGGAGCAGGACCTTCAGGTTTCCTGTTTGGAGGAGGAGGGGCGGGGAACCCGCAAAATTCAATAAAGCAAAAAGGGGAGGAGGAAGGAGGGGACCTGGCGGGGCCTTTGAGGCGGCCCAAGCATTAGTGTCCCTACTCTGGCCTGATCTGCTCGCCACTGAAAGGGCCGTGCCCGCCGCTGGCGTTCGGGAAGAGAGCCGGGCCGGCTAGCTGTGCGCGCCCATTAATCTGCCGGGCGGGCGGCGGGCGGGCGGGCTGGGGGCTGTTTGTAACTTTGCTGCCTCGGTCGCCGCGGTCCCCGGGGAGCGGGCTCCGGCGTTCGCTCCCATTGGCCGCCGCCGCGTCAGCTGGTGCGATTTGCTGCTGTCGCTTTTGGCGTTCGGCCATCCAGAAACAAACCAGTTCGATGACTACTAATAGTTATAGCCAGATGTACTAATACACAACAAATCACAGTCCTGCAGAGGGGCGCGCAAATGAGTTCCTATTTTGTGAATCCCACTTTCCCCGGGAGCCTTCCCAGCGGCCAGGACTCCTTCTTGGGCCAGCTGCCCCTCTACCAGGCTGGCTATGACGCGCTGAGGCCCTTCCCGGCCTCGTACGGGGCGTCGAGTCTCCCGGACAAGACGTACACCTCACCTTGTTTCTACCAACAGTCCAACTCGGTCCTGGCCTGCAACCGGGCGTCCTACGAGTACGGGGCCTCGTGTTTCTATTCTGATAAGGACCTCAGTGGCGCCTCGCCCTCGGGCAGTGGCAAGCAGAGGGGCCCCGGGGACTACCTGCACTTTTCTCCCGAGCAGCAGTACAAACCCGACAGCAGCAGCGGGCAGGGCAAAGCACTCCATGACGAAGGCGCCGACCGGAAGTACACGAGCCCGGTTTACCCTTGGATGCAGCGGATGAACTCCTGCGCGGGTAAGACATATCCCAAGACAGTGGAGGGAGAGGCTTACCGGCGCCCGGCCGTTTCTGCTCGTAGGTGCTGTGTATGGGAGCCATGGGCGCCGAGGCCGCCAGACCTACACGCGCTACCAGACACTGGAGCTGGAGAAGGAGTTCCACTTCAACCGCTACCTGACACGGCGCCGCCGCATCGAGATCGCCAACGCGCTCTGCCTCACCGAGCGCCAGATCAAGATCTGGTTCCAGAACCGCCGCATGAAGTGGAAAAAGGAAAACAAGCTCATCAATTCCACGCAGCCCAGCGGGGAGGACTCAGAGGCAAAGGCGGGCGAGTAGATGCCTGGGCAGGGACCAGGCCAGCGCTGCAACCTCCTTCGGCTTTGCCCCCTTGCCCTCGCCTGTTCCCCAACTTTTCTCCCCGCCTGCTCCCATCTGGGGGCTTCCGCAGCTTCAGGGGAGCCCGGAGCTTTGCAAGCGTCTGTGCATTTATTTCTTACAAAACAAAACAAAACAAAACAAAACAAAACAAAACAAAACAAAACAAAACCTCACACACAGCCAATACCAGCGGTGGAGCGGGGCGCACTGCACACACCCAGTCCCGCTCCACAAGGATGCCCAAACCGGCTC